ATCAGAACAAGCAACTTTATCCACCACTTTAATAAGATGATTCAAAAAAGCTGCAGTCTTCTGAAGAAAGCCATGGTTGAAAACTTGCTCCGCTTCTTGGAGAAAGCCTAAAGCCCTAAAGGTCTCTAATTATTCTCCAAAGTCTACAACCCAAGCTGCATTTTATGCATTTATTAGGTTACAAAACCACGGGAACTCTTCACTCAAAAGCAAAAACACATCCGGAAAGAGGAAAAAATCCACGGCCAATGTAAACCCCCTACAACACCAACCGCCCACGTCGTACCCCAGGCTGCAATGAGGCCGGCACTCACCCACCGCTCGCCCGGGAAGCCCAGACCCAGGTGTTTCAAAATCAGAAGTACGGCAGGCTCGTTCGCTCTCACGGGCAAGAATCTTAAACCCCAACTTCAGAGATACCCGCGCACGCTGGGCGCTGCCATTTTGACAGAAAGCGGGCCTGCCCCAGAGGCCCCTACGCAGGTCGCCCTGAGCAGAGCCGGAGTGCCACAGAACCCCTAGCTCATCACCTCCACACCCAGACGTCGCATCCCCCGGCCTGAGGAATGCCAAGAAACCCCACCCTGCCGACCAGGATCAGGCGAAATCAAGTCACCCTTGAAATCCCGCAAACTCTCTCAGGCAGCGCCGAGGGCGACCGCAGCCGGCGTGGGAGGGGCATCGGCGGTCAGGGGCGGGGCGTCGGTGCGGCGGCCTTCGGTAACCCGGGCAACGCGGCCTCCTGGATGTAGGAAGGGGCGCTGCCCCCGAAACACAAATGTCTCCGCCAAGACCCCAGACGGTTCCCAAAGGCTCTCCGTGATGCAACTGCACGTCCCTCGAATGCCTGGGCCTCCGATATCCGTCCGCCAGGAGCTTGGCTGGATGCACGGGCGGCCAGTCCTCTTATTTCCCCGCCCTCCCGCCGCGTGGAGCGGCTGCTGGGTCCCGAGCCTCCGGGCGGGGGCGGGATCGGGGCGGGGCGGAGGCATCTCCCTCCCAGCACCGCCCCCTTAGCTGCCCCGAGCCCTGCCTGCGCCCGCCCCCGAAGCGGCGCGGGACGCCTGGCGCCGTCCGCGATCCGCAGGGCTGCCCGCTTAGGCTTAGGCCCGGCCCGCTGGCAAAGCCGAGCCGCAGCATTTTATTTCGTTCGTGGTTTCCGCACAGGCTGGAGTTTCGTGGGTTGGGTCGTACTTGGGACCTCGGCGAAGAGGACCCGTTTATTTTTTTTTCTTTCCAAAATGGCAGCCTCCAGTCGCGCACAAGTGTTATCTCTGTACCGGGCGATGCTGAGAGAGAGCAAGCGTTTCAGCGCCTACAATTACAGGTGACCCAGCGGGCACCGGGGGCCGGGGGCGGCCTTTTCTTTTTTTTCCTCTGAATTCATTTAGAACATATGCTGTCAGGAGGATAAGAGATGCCTTCAGAGAAAATAAAAATGTAAAGGATCCTGTAGAAATTCAAACCCTAGTGAATAAAGCCAAGAGAGACCTTGGAGTAATTCGTCGACAGGTAAGATGGTTCAATGATGTACTGTTTTTCATTCCTTTCCCACCCCTTTTCTTCCTCCCTGCAGAGACACTCAAACTGGGATTCTGGTCATGGCCAGGTGACTGCCATGAGGACAGAGGCATCTGGCGTTAGTTCCTGGATGAAGGTAAGAGGCTAATTAAGCTAGAAAACATTGTGAAGAAACGTTTATTTGGCTCTTGGTTCTGCAGGCTGTACAGGAAGCATGGTGCCAGCATCTGCTTCTGCTAAGGGGTTCAGGCTGCTTCCGCTCATGGCAGAAGGCGCAGGGGAGCCGGCGAGTCACATGGTGAGAGAGGAAGCAAGAGAGAGAGGAGGAGATGCCAGGCTCTTTTTAACAATCAGTTCTCATGGGAACTCAGAAGAGCAAGAACTCATTCATTACTGCAAGGATGACTCCAAGCCATTCATGAGGGACCAGATTCCATAACCCAAACACCGCCCACCAGGCCCCATCTCCCACACTGGGGATCACATTTCAACATGAGACTTGGATGGGACAAACATCCAAACTGTATCAGACATCATCTCACGAATCCACAAATTTAGCTGCTTTCCCTTCTTTTCTGTAGTTTCACAACCTACTATAGAAGCACTTTCTAGAGGGGCCTGCAGAAGTGAATTTCCTCTTCCATGGCCTCGATGTATTTGGCTGTTGATTCAGTATCACTGAACTTACTGCCAACAGCACTACAACTCACGCTGAAGGCACCTCATCCAGCACAGGTATTGTCTCCACAGGCACATCGCAGCCTCCTGCACTCAGAGACAGTAGACAGCACTTCAGCACCGTGCCTGGGGACATTTTAAACAGCAAAATCACCAACAAAAGTACAAAAATGCAAAAGCATGGCTCTGGATAGACAGCAGGAAGGACCACTTGTTTCTAGTGTGAGAGCTGGGACAAGAAAGCAGAGGGGTCACCTTGCTTCACCTCAGCCGGGAACAGATGCCTTGGACTACTCAGATTTTTTCCCTGCTCTGTACAAGTCTGTGAATCACTGTGAAGCCACAAGTATTGATTTGGTTTACAAACACATTTTAGTGAAGAGGTGAATTTGCAGGTATGGAATCTAGAAATAATGAGATCGGACTGTAAGGCTGGAGACGAAGATGGAGAGGCTGCTGCCAAGTGACAGGCTGGCTCTTGTCCCAGAAGCTGTGGACTGCCACTGGAGTGTTTCAAGCAAGGGAGTGGCTTGATCTGTGTTGTAGGAACAGCACCTTTTCTCAACTTAAAAGTGTGGCTTGAAGAGAGGAAGACGGGAGACTGGTTAGGAGATGGATGTATCCAGGTGAGGATGAGGGTGGGTGAACGGAGCCAGGGATAGAGGTCCTCAGGGGAGCTGACCTGAGACCCCTGTGAGTCTCGGGTCCTGGCAATGGGGCGGCGGTGAGTGGTGAGGGGGAGGCATTGAGGACAGCGCCCGGGGTCCCCGGCTGGGGCACATGCTGGGGTGTAGGGCAGTGGTCAAGGGCCCTAGCCTTGCAGTCAGACACCCCTGGCGGGCTGTGTGGCTTAGACATGCTCCTCCACTTCCCTAAGCCTAGTTGTTTCATGTCTAGCATAAAGATTCCGTGTGGCAGGAAGAACACACCCCCGGGAGTGATTCTGAGATTGAAATGAGTGCTGGTGCTTTTCACCTAAACAAGGAAAACGGGGAGAGAAGCAGTATGTGGGGTGGGAGGGAGAAGAGTCTGTCTGGGCGTGGGGATTTGGACGTGCCTCTGGACACCCATGGACAAATATCCTGAGGCCATCTGATGTTTTCCGGGGGCCACGGGAGTGGGGGAGGGGAAGGTGGGGCGGAGACACAGACTTGGGCATTACCAGCAGGCAGGGGGCTGCTACCGCCATGAAGAGTGGGCAGTGCCAGGATCAGAGGGCCGGGGTAAAGCCTGCGGAATTCCCACATTTCAGAAGAGGCTGGGAAGGAGGTCAAGGAAGAGCAGCAGGAGGAGGAGAAAGCAGGAGGGTGTGGAGGGACGGGAGGCGGGGAGGAGGAATTCCAGGAGGGAGTGGCCGGGGTGACTGTTCTGAAAGCATGGACTGGAAGCCACAGCACATTTGGGCTGCAAGGAACCCGAGAGATCTTCTAGTCTAATCCTCTTTCAGTCTCCATCCCCGTCCGGATGAAGACAGCGAGATCCAAAAGTAAAGTCAGTTGTACTGTGACTTCCTAGCAGGATACCCTAACTCCTAATTCATAATAAAACTACAGACATTCTCAATTCAAAATTCTTCCTATTCAGTCACACTGGACTTTCTCCCAATGTGACAAAATTATTGAGATTTTATTGACTTACTGAACAACTGTGGTCTTTGCCATGTACTAAGATACTGTGTAGTCAAACTGCGCCTCTGAAATCTATTTTTATTGTACATTTAACAAATTTTGCTGTAAACAATAAGTTTAAAAACAATAGTCATAACTCATTAAACTGTATCTTTTAATTTTAATATGTTATTATACCTCAATGAAACTCAGTTTTAAAAAACAGTGAATAAAAAGTTGAGCTATTAAAACTAAAAAGTAATTATTTGCTAGTTTGTATACACAGACCCAAGAAATAGAAATATAGGAATATTTGGAACTTGCTCCTTCTTACAGCCTTGAGGGAACCGCTTATCCCTTATTACGCCTTGGTTTCCCTCAATGAAACTAGAAAATATTACCTTGCAAGACGCTCATAGTTAATTAATACGTATGAAGCTCTTGAATCTAAATATTAAATACTTGATGATATTGTCTGGTAAATATTATCTAACTGCATTTATAAATACTAGCATTTTTACAGCCTAGTGGTAATTACAAAGTATAGCCCATTTAAAATGAATACAAATATGTGCATATATATTTTTCCTGTGAAAGTAGGAAAAGAAAGTTGAAATTATGCAAGAACAAAGTAGAAAAATATGCCTCTCATATAAGATTGAGTGTTTCCATTGATCAATATAATTTTTAAAATGTTGTGATGATTCTTTTTTTCACTTAATTGGCTATGTCATTTGCACTCTACCTAAGTGAGATATTAATAAATTGTATATGATGTAAATAACAGGAAACAAGAAGAACTGCTGGCCTTATTCATAGTTAATAAAGAGAACCAGATGATGAAATTGTCTGAAAATAAGCCATTTTGTTTATTAAA